ATCACATGCTCAGCAGGTACTGTTCAGTGGGATACACAGTGTAGCGATGCATCACTCTGAAATATTTTAGTTTCTTTTTTTCCCCTAAATCTGGGTATGTTCGTGGGAATTTGCAGCACATGTGAACAACTTCTGTCATTCTTGCATGAGGCAAAGGGAATTGAAAACCACGATTACTTTAGAAAACTAGTTTCACAGATTGGTCACTGTATAAAAGAAGGATATTGGTTTTGGTAGCTTGTGACCACACACCATTTCTGATCTGAATAAATTCAGAACTTATAATACAGTTCAGAAATTGAATGCAGTTTCTCAATATGAGGAAAGTATTTTAGAATAAGGCCTATTTTTCAAAGGATCTGTGGAAATCAATGCTATGCTCTCATTTAGGAGATGGAAAGAGTGAGGTTAAATTATCATTTCGATTAAATCTACAGTCCAGATTACTGGTGGATGAATTGAATGTACTTTTTTATTCATATAAAACATTTGAAATCAGAAATCTGGAGTACTTTTAAATCCCATTATTTATTTTGTTTTAATCGCCAGGTAATTCCTGAGACAGGAGTGTCCCGAAGAGCCTTTGCAATTATGTAAGAATCTCCGAGGCAGTTCTTATGTTCCTCAATTCAAAAGAACCACATAACTGCAATTTAAATAACACCCCACACACACACACAAAATAAGGTCGAAGTTTATCTCAAAATAATTTCCCCTCTCTACACTGGGATAAATATGTATAGGAATAATAGGGGGAAATTCAGTGCACTGAGCATTAAGCTGTCAAAACAGGAATGTTTAAAATATCCTGTTAGTGGTTTAAAAATAATTTGTACTCTAAGTCCAGTGACTATTTGCCAGGGAGAACCAAAGTTGAGAAATTTCTATTAAAAACATGACTCAGAGAAAAAAATGCAGAGGCCGGTAATGAAGGAAATGATTGGATCTCATTCCCAATTGGTCATTCCTAAGATCACATGTTCTGAGCATCTTTAAAAGGAAGTTATCTGGACTCAAGAGGGTCACAGCACCCTCCTGAAAACTGCAGCTTCCTTCTCACCTTGAAGAATAATCCTAGAAAACTCACAAAATGTGTGATGCTTTTGTAGGTACCTGGAAACTTGTCTCCAGTGAAAACTTTGATGATTATATGAAAGAAGTAGGTAAGGAAATGCGTTGTGGAATGACTGGATTTAAATCTGACATCTTTTCTTTTCCTAACTGTAGGAGTGGGCTTTGCCACCAGGAAAGTGGCTGGCATGGCCAAACCTAACATGATCATCAGTGTGAATGGGGATGTGATCACCATTAAATCTGAAAGTACCTTTAAAAATACTGAGATTTCCTTCATACTGGGCCAGGAATTTGACGAAGTCACTGCAGATGACAGGAAAGTCAAGGTGAGAAATAAGGAAGTGGCACAGAGTACATGCACATTGTCATTACATTTTCTTATGCCTACAGAGCACCATAACCTTAGATGGGGGTGTCCTGGTACATGTGCAGAAATGGGATGGAAAATCAACCACCATAAAGAGAAAACGAGAGGATGATAAACTGGTGGTGGTGAGTATCTTCTAGCTACTTAATTCTGGATCGTGATTGACCAAGAATTGTTTTTTGTGTCTAGGAATGCGTCATGAAAGGCGTCACTTCCACGAGAGTTTATGAGAGAGCATAAGCCAAGGGACGTTGACCTGGACTGAAGTTCGCATTGAACTCTACAACATTCTGTGGGATATATTGTTCAAAAAGATATTGTTGTTTTCCATGATTTAGCAAGCAACTAATTTTCTCCCAAGCTGATTTTATTCAATATGGTTACGTTGGTTAAATAAACTTTTTTTAGATTTAGAAGGTGATGTAATGATGTATTCATTGTGCTTATGATGTATTCTTAGTCATAACTGAGTGAAGGAAATGGGAAATTTGCATTATTTCTTTGTTCTGATATGAATAATAACATATTTCATAATAATTCAAGGTAAAAAGGGATATCTATGGATTTCCCTAGGTAGGAGATAACAAGTATGTACCATTACTGAATATTAAATCCTTCTTTACCATAGCTACAGTTAAGTAGGTGTATCTCAGAAACCTAAGGTAGTTTTAAATGTAGTGAAATTGTCCACAGCAAGCTGGCCCAAGTGCTCACATTT